CCGCACCCGCCTGCGGCGCCTCCGGCCCCGAAGAGCCCCTTGCCGGGCTGGAAGTGCGCGGGCGGCGGCCGGAAGGGCCTCTTCATGCGGCGGCGGCGCCGGTAGTTGCCCTTCTCGAACATGTCTTCGCAGGCCGGGTCCAGCGTCCAGTAGTTGCCCTTGCGCTCGCCGCCGCCCTCGCGCGGCACCTTGATGAAGCACTCGTTGAGGCTGAGGTTGTGGCGGATGCTATTTTGCCAGCCCTTCTTATTCTTCTCGTAGAACGGGAACTTCGCGATGATGTACTGGTAGATGCCGGACAGCGTGAGCCTCTTCTCCGCGCTCTCGCGGATCGCCATGGCGATGAGCGCCACGTACGAGTACGGGGGCTTCTGCGCCGGGTCCGGCTTCTCCGGGGCTGTCCCGCCGCCACCCCCACCGCCCTTGCCTGGGCTCGGCGGCGGCCCTTCTGGCTCCTTGACTGTGCGACCGGTCTCTGGGGCCAGCAGGGCCCCCGCCGCGTCCTCGGGCTCGGGGTAGCTGGCCATCATGACAAAGCCGGCGCGCCGCGGCCGGGCCGCCTCTGCTCTCCGCTCCAGGCGCTGGCGCGGCAAAGAGTTGGGGCGCACGAGTCCGCTTACGGCCAAGTCTCAAACTTCTGGAGACTGCGGATGCCGCCCGCGCTTGCTTGCTGGAGGCCTGTCGCTGCTCTCCCCTCTCCTTCCCCTTCCCCTAGGGAGCGGCCGGCGGGAGTGGAGCTCAGCCTCTGGCCATGGGGAGTCCGCCCAACAGAGAGGGGCTCCGGCCTCGCCGCCCCTCCCCGCTCAGGCCAGTCCCCGCCTTGGTGGGTTTTCTTTTCTGCGCTCTTCCCCTCCCCCCGCCCCCCGGTTTCCCGAAGCACGACCCGCGTCTCTGGCGGAGCTGCCTCCTGGAGTCCCTAGTGCGCCAGGAGCCTCGCTCTGTTCTGATTCGTATGGGCTCCACCGAGTTCCGCTTGCGTCAGGCGCCTTCGCCCCTATAGCGGGGCGGCCAGCCGCGCACGGGCGAGTTCATCTCCAAGTCACTTTTTGTAAACGCCCCGCACAGCCTGGACCGGCCTGCCCCCGCCCAGCGAGCCTCAGGGGCCCAGCCGACAGCCAGGCTCACGCGCCCTTGAAATCTGCCGGTACTCGCTCTGCGGGCTGGGCTGGGAGATGACGAGGACCCCGGTGGGGTCTGCCCGCACCCGGCCAAAGCCCAGGAAGCTCGGGCCCCAGCGAGGAAAGGCGCTCCAAGCCTCCTCGCGGCTTTCAGGTGAAAGAAAACGACTCCTTTGCTCTGCCGTTTCTGAAAATACTGATTTCTGACTGTCCCGTAGAGGAACAGAATCCCCAGCCCTGGTGAAGAAGAGGATGCCTGATGCGTGCACCCTGGGAAGGGCTGGAATCGGTCTCCCCAAGATGTGCCTTCACATGGCTGTCCGGCATTCGAAGGCTCAGAAAACAGGCAAGAAAATGCGGGCGGGAAAGCTGGCAGAATGATTACTTTCAGGTCCCCTCCAGGCTTCTGCGGAAAAGCCAGGGGCTTCGGGCTGGAGATAGAGGAATCTAGGGAGAGAACAGAATCCTCTCCTTGCCGGCCCAGCCAGAGGTGGGTGAACCGGGCGCTCCAGGAAACGGTGCGGGGCGCCCTGATTTACTTCTCAACCTTCGGAGGTAGGCTGGTTGCTGGCGAGGTCGGGATCCTCTCTGAACAGGGCATACTGTGCCTAGGTTTTGTGGACGCCAGGGCCGGTTCCTTTTCTCCCCGCGGCATTGGGGCGACGCAGGGCCCCCGGCTTAGTGACCTTGGGGCGGCGCTCACCTCCAAAGGCCAGGGTGGTGGGCTGGGCAGAACTCACTGCCTCTTTGCCCCAGTTTTCCAGGGTCCCGCAGCTGCAATTCAGCAGCCACCGGCGCCTCCTGACCGTGGTCCCACCGTAGCGCCGCCTGCGGATACGGTTCCAGTGAACCGCCGATTGAGCGCAGTCTCAGCTCCCGCGCCTCCTCGCAGCCTGGCCCCGCGCCTCGGAGGTCCCGACAGCCGGCGCGAGCAATCTACACGGCTCTGATACAGACGCTTTTCTCCCCAGGGCCGGGAATCCTGCAACAGCGGCAGAAGCCGCCCGCGCCTCGGGCTTCCGGCGGCCCAGCTCTACTAGGGAAGCGTCGCGGCTGCTCTGAGGCAGGCAGCGCTTCGCTAGAACCACTCAGCTCGTCCCGCGCCGCCGCCGGCTGCCTGAACCAGGTTCCGCTGTCCCCTTTCCTAGCGGGACCCCGAAACACCCGGCGGCTTCCCGCTCCTGAGCGGGAGAGAATAGAGCTTGCTGCAACCCTCTGCTTGGAGGGATGGCCTCTGCGGTGCTTGGCTAGCAAAGGGAAGCTTCACTGTGTCTATTAGTACATCCCCATACACTCCACGCCTCAACAACTGTCAGCACTCACTCCCTCCCGGCCCCTCACAGGGCCCTTTGCACCCACACCTCAGGGACTCGGTGTCCCTCCACTCAGGTCACGTTACTCCATCCACTTCTCTCTCCTTCTCCCTCTGTCAACTCCAAATCCCCTCTAGTTCTCCCTCCCCTCCTACTTCTCTCACACTCACCAGCTACACGTACTAATTCAGATTTTGCACATGTTGGTGGAAAACATGTCAAGCCAATGTGCAGACCCTAAGGCTTTTCACACGCTGCTCACTTTCGCATCTCACGGTGCAGAAGGACCAATGGGCTCCAGGTTTACAAGCCTGACTCCGAGAAGCCTGTTGATTCTCTGATGTCCTTGGCCTGTGATTCGGGTGACTGGGCTGCCACCTGGGTGTTTTCATGATGGGACTGCCGCACAGACCACAGAGAAGCTCAGGTACTGAGCACGTTCCAGATACACTTTAACATGCACAGGCCACTCACACAGGCTTTATCTCTGTCTCGAAACTCTGCTGAGTTTGCTGCTCAGACCAACAAGGTGCAGCAGCAGACACCCACATAGCACCAGGTCTGAAGCCAGTGGGTATTAGTCTGCCTGGTTGGGATTAGCAAAGTCAGTTACTCACATATGTGCTTGGGAGAGAATAGGGGAGTGGAGAGAGAGAGAGAGATATTGAGGAAGAGGAAAGAGAAGCGACCTCCTACTCTGGGAAGAACTCACACATGAGAGCTGTTTCCTGTTGTTAAGTGTCTCACTGAGCTCCCCTCTTTCTCCCCCAGGAAGGGCTTGAGAGGCAGTAGACCAGAGCTCTGGGCTCCTCTTTACCTTGCTGATGTTGGGGTATGAGTCCTCCAACACCATTTTGTCCCAAGGAGTATGTGCCCCATCGTCAATCAGGCAGAATGCAGGGCAGTTGTCGGCCTTTTTCATGGTGGAGGCCAACTGGGAAAAAGGCAGAAGGGTCTGGGTCCTGGGCCAAGTGAGGCCCTCTTCCCTCCAAAGACCCGTGGGATGCTCTCAGAGGCGGATTCTAGGGTGGTGGGAGCTGCTGACAAGTTTCCTCTGATATCCCTCATGACATCTATGGCCCAAAGCCATTTTGTTCAGCTCTGAACAGTGAGTGCCTTGCCAGTAGGCCTCAGGCTTGCTGGGGAACATGATGTGTTCTTAAAAGTTGCCTTGTTGCCTTTCTCCACACCCAGACTGTAAGCGCTGATGGGCAGAGACTCTGCCCTCCACTTCTCACTCAGTGCTCCCCACCAGGATGGGCTTAATGCCTTTTAATAGAATTAGAAAATGGTTCTGCTGGACAGAATTGGGAAATGCCACTTTCCTTATAATGAAGTTATAATGAAGTTAGAATTTCCAAGAAAGGGACTGTAGCTGAGGAAAAGCGGTTTGATCATTGACAGCCAGCTCAGGATCTGAGAGTTCTTTGCCATTTGGGGTTATTATAGCTGCATGGCCATGGTGCTGAACCTTAGGCAAGGGCAAGGACACCTCCCTAGTTCCCAGTCATGGTGAGGACCTGTCTGAAACATTCAAACTAGACTTTACTGGAAACAGAGAAGTCTCTGCATTCAGGGCAGCTGGCTTGCAAGGTAAGGCCTGCAGTCTCCACCCGCACGCTAACCCATGAGGGGATGCCAGAGAGAGCCCTTCCCCCTTGGTCCTCATTCCTGGCTCAATTTTCTCCCACAAAGCGGGCACTTTCTAAAGATGATAGGCAACTGCCATGGAGGAAGGCAGTTTTAGATGCCTAGCTGGCACAAAGTCCAGAGGAAGGGAGGGAGAAGGGCTGAGTTTTGTATTACTGTTCTACCTTTGGAGATTTTCCTCATGCCAAGATAGGGTGTGTGTGTGTGTGTGTGTGTATGTGTGTGTGTATGTGTGCACTATAACTTTATGAAACACTTTTTTTTTTTTTGAGACAGGGTCTCACTCTGTTGCCCAAGCTGGAGTGCAGTGGTGCAATCTTGGCTTACCGCAGTCTCCACCTCCCAGGCTCAAGTGATCCTCCCATCTCAGCCTCAGCCTCCCAAGTAGCTGGGACTATGGGTGTGAGCCAACACACTCAGCTAATTTTTTTTTTTTTTTTTTGGTATTTTTGGTAGAGACAGGGTTTTACCATGTGGGCCCAACTGGTCTTGAGCTCCTGAGCTCAGGGTGATTTGCCTGCTTCAACTTCCCAAAGTGTTGGGATTACAGGTGTGAGCCACCATGCCCAGTCAGTTTTTTATTTTTTATTTAAACAGTTTTGGGGGAACAGGTGGTTTTTGCTTACATGGATAAGTTCTTTAATGGTAATTTCTGAGATTTTGGTGCACTTGTCACCCGAGCATTGTACACGGTACCCAGTGTGTAATCTTTTATCCCTCATCCCCCTCCTACGCTTCCCCCCCCGAGTCCCCATTATATAATTCTTTTTTTCTTCTTTTTGAGACAGAGTCTCACTCTGTTGCCCAGGCTGGAGTGCAGTGGCATGAACTTGGCTTACTGCAGCCTCCTGAGTTCAAGTGATTCTCCTGCCTGAACCTCCTGTGTAGCTGGGACTACAGGCATGCACCACCATGCCCAGCTAATTTTTGTATTTTTTGTAGAGATGGGGTTTCACCATGTTGGCCAGGCTAGTCTTGAACTCCTAACCTCAAGTGATCTGCCTATTTTGGCCTCCCAAAGTGTTGGGATTACAGGCGTGCGCCACTGCGCCTGGTCCATTATGTCATTCTTATGCCTTTGCATCTTCATAGCTTAGCTCCCACTTATAAATGAAAACACAGGATATTTGGTTTTCCATACTTGAGTTACTTCACTTAGTATAATGGTCTCCAGCTCCATCCAGGTTGCTGTGAATGCCATTATTTTGTTCCTTTTTATGGCTGAGTAGTATTCCATGGTGTATATATATCACATTTTCTTTATCCACTCATTGGTTGATGGGCATTTAGCCTTGTTCCATATTTTTGTATGCAGTATAACTTACAGATGGTAAACAATATACAGCTTGATGTATTCTGACATGTAATGCAGTATGTAACCACCACCTGGATCAAGATATGGAGCATTTCTGGCACTTCAGAAGGTTCCTTCATATCTTTTTCCAATCAATATTGCCTCAAAAGGGAAACCATATTTGGATTTCTATCACCATAAATAACCTTTGCCTGCCTTGAGCCTCGTATAAATGGAGCATATAGCATGTATGCCTTTATGTCTAGTTTTTTCTGTGCAACATATTTTTAATATTCACTGGTCTTGTTGCATGTGTCAGACATTTATTTCTTTTTATTGCTGTGTAATATTCTAGTATTTGCTTATCCATCCATATGTTGAGGGACATTTGTTTCCAGTTTTTGGATATCATAAATAAAGCTGCTGTGCACATTGTTGTACATGTCTTTTTGTGAAGGGTATTTTACTACTC